CGGGTGGATCACTTGAGATCAGGAGTTCGAGACCAGCCTGACCAACACAGTGAAATCCCCGTCTCTACTATAAATACAAAAATTAGCTGGGCCTGGTGGCGGACGCCTGTAATCCCAGCTACTTGGGAGGCTAAGGCGGGAGAATCGCTTGAACCCGGGAGGCAGAGGTTGCAGTGAGCCGAGATTGCGCCAATGCACTCCACCCTAGGCGACAACGCGAGACTTCATCTCAAAAGAAAAAGAAAAAAAAAGAATTAGGGGTTCTCCACGTGCAGCTGGGAAAGACGTTCCAACAATCCTCATTTGTACCAGGCCCTTTGGTGGGCCAGTCCCTTAGGGCATCTCTAATGCTCCTAATGTCCATCCTAGAAATTCAGGGAGGGAAAGAAAGTGCTGGGGCGAGCATGGGTCAGGAGAGAATAGGGTCAGGATTTAGGGCCCTGAAGAAGCCTCGGGCAAACTCTTTGGACAGACAGACCTTCCAAGAGGGCCCTCAGGCTCCGCACGTGGTCTGGGCGGGAAGTGCGGGCAGAGAGACTAGGAAGCCTTCCCAGCAGCGCCGGCGGACCGGGGCAAGGAAAGGGTCGAATAGTTACCATGCCATTCTGGGGCCGTCCCTCTGATTGGCCCGAGCTCCCTCAGCCCGAGTCGCGGCGCTCCAAGGAAGGGGGCGGAGTCTCTATGTTGCGTCACCACCCTTCCCGACACCCCGCCGGTGCTTCCCAATCTAGCCATTCACAAGCCCACTTCGAGAGGCCCTGTGTGACGTCACGACACGCTCCCGCCAACCGCGGCGGCGAGGGGCGGGACTCCACGGCCCTCTCACCGCTCCTACCCTGTGCCTCCCCGAACTCCTTCTGCCCCTCCTCTTCCCTCTCGCCCCTTCCCCCTTCAGTTCGGTTTCAAAAGACGCGTTGCCCAATGAATAACAGGGTCGACCCAGAGTGGCGGCCGCGTCCACCAATTCGCGGACGGCGAGGGCGGAGCGTCCGCAACGAGCCTCTGACGCCGGGCGGCGTGTGACGCAGTCGGGCCCTCTGCGCGCTGCGCCCGAAGCGGCGGTCGGTGGCAGGGGTGGTAGCGGCGGCGGCGACGGTTTCGTGGGGGCCGCGCGCTGCTCTGTGAGCGGCGGGTGGCAGCAGGGGACTCCTGACACTTCCCCTTCCCCACCGAACCGCGGTAAGTCGGGAGCCCGAGCTGCAGCGGCCGAGTTAAGAGAGTGATAATGTTTTCTTTTTCCCAGCTTTCTGAAACAAAGACTCATTTTGAAGATGTTTAACAAATCATTTGGAACACCCTTTGGGGGTGGCACAGGTGGCTTTGGCACAACTTCAACATTTGGACAGAGTAAGTTTTTAAAAAGGACAAAAGAGGGAGAAATTCTAATTTACTCTGGATTTTGCTTTTTCAGATACTGGCTTTGGCACTACTAGTGGAGGGGCATTTGGAACATCTGCATTTGGTTCTAGCAACAATACTGGAGGCCTCTTTGGAAATTCACAGACTAAACCAGGTAGGGGCTTTATTTGTGATATAACTGGTTTGTTAACTTTTTCCCTCCTTCTCCATCTCCTCAGGAGGATTGTTTGGAACCAGTTCATTTAGCCAGCCAGCTACCTCCACAAGCACTGGCTTTGGGTTTGGTACGTCAACAGGAACAGCAAATACCTTGTTTGGAACTGCAAGCACAGGGACCAGTCTCTTCTCATCCCAAAACAATGCCTTTGCACAAAATAAACCAACTGGCTTTGGCAGTAAGTGGGACATCACTGGAGTTCTGCATCTAGTTATCGTCTCATTTTTCTTTCTTATTTTTAGATTTTGGAACCAGTACTAGCAGTGGAGGACTCTTTGGAACCACAAATACCACCTCTAATCCTTTTGGCAGCACATCTGGCTCCCTCTTTGGGCCAAGTAGTTTTACAGCTGCTCCTACTGGGACTACTATTAAATTTAACGTATGTATTTTCTTCCAATCTTTGTGGAATGTACCTACAAATTTGCCTTTATTTAACTTTGCAGCCTCCAACTGGTACAGATACTATGGTCAAAGCTGGAGTTAGCACTAACATAAGTACCAAGCACCAGTGTATTACTGCTATGAAAGAATATGAAAGCAAGTCACTAGAGGTCAGTAAAATACAATACAGAATGTCAGTCTATAAGATTAGAAATATGTTTTCCCTCCCTTCAGGAACTTCGTTTAGAGGATTATCAGGCTAACAGGAAGGGCCCACAGAACCAGGTGGGAGCAGGTACCACAACTGGCTTGTTTGGGTCTTCTCCAGCCACTTCCAGCGCAACAGGACTCTTCAGCTCCTCCACCACTAATTCAGGCTTTGCATATGGTCAGAACAAAACTGCCTTTGGAACTAGTAAGCACTTGATATCATGTTAGATTATACTGCTTTTTTCTTTTTTTTTTCTTTTTCCTAAAAGGTACAACTGGATTTGGAACAAATCCAGGTGGTCTCTTTGGCCAACAGAATCAGCAGACTACCAGCCTCTTCAGCAAACCATTTGGCCAGGCTACAACCACCCAGAACACTGGCTTTTCCTTTGGTAATACCAGCACCATAGGACAGCCAAGCACCAACACCATGGTAAGGAAACAGACCCTTACTTACCTCCATGTATATCTTTTAATCTATATAAACTTCTTTGCAGGGATTATTTGGAGTAACCCAAGCCTCACAGCCTGGAGGTCTTTTTGGGACAGCTACAAACACCAGCACTGGGACAGCATTTGGAACAGGAACAGGTCTCTTTGGGCAGACCAATACTGGATTTGGTGCTGTTGGTTCGGTAGGTTTCTGCAGTTGACTGTAATTTGAAGATTTTAAATTTTCCTGTATTCTATTCTTTTTAGACCCTGTTTGGCAATAACAAGCTTACTACATTTGGAAGCAGCACAACCAGTGCACCTTCATTTGGTACAACCAGTGGCGGGCTCTTTGGTAACAAACCAACCCTGACTTTAGGAACCAATAGTACAATCCACTCATTCTTTTGTCTTCCTAGGTTTTGGCACAAATACCAGTGGGAATAGTATTTTTGGAAGTAAACCAGCACCTGGGACTCTTGGAACTGGGCTTGGTGCAGGATTTGGAACAGGTAAGAAACTGCTACCATGAGATCTAGGAAGTTGGTGCTTTTTTCTTTCCTCTTGTCTCCGTAGCTCTTGGTGCTGGACAGGCATCTTTGTTTGGGAACAACCAACCTAAGATTGGAGGGCCTCTTGGTACAGGAGCCTTTGGGGCCCCTGGATTTAATACTACGACAGCCACTTTGGGCTTTGGAGCCCCCCAGGCCCCAGTAGGTAAGTGTCAGTCACTTTAGAAGGCTTTTCTTTATATTTTGTTTTCTTTTTTTTTTTTTAAAAGCTTTGACAGATCCAAATGCTTCTGCTGCCCAGCAGGCTGTTCTCCAGCAGCACATCAATAGTCTAACATACTCACCTTTTGGAGACTCTCCTCTCTTCCGGAATCCGATGTCAGACCCTAAGAAGAAGGAAGAGGTAAATTTAAGGATACTTCTGTAAAATATCATCCAAAAATTTCCTTGATGCTTTTGTTTTTCAGAGATTGAAACCAACAAATCCAGCAGCCCAGAAGGCTCTTACTACACCTACTCATTATAAACTGACACCCCGCCCTGCCACTAGAGTCCGGCCAAAGGCTTTACAAACAACAGGCACAGCCAAGTCACATCTCTTTGATGGGCTGGATGACGATGAACCATCCCTAGCCAATGGAGCATTCATGCCCAAGTGAGTTTATTTTTGTTAACAGAAATTAAGTGTTTTTCTTCTTCTTTTGGTTTCTTGTTTATAGGAAGAGCATTAAGAAGTTGGTTTTGAAGAACCTTAATAATAGCAATCTCTTTTCTCCTGTTAATCGTGATTCAGAAAATCTAGCTTCACCATCTGAATATCCAGAAAATGGAGAGAGGTACACTGAATTCTGTTTTGAGTTCTTCTTAGGAGGCTAAGGTATTATTTCTTTTCCTTTGCAGATTTAGTTTCCTAAGCAAACCTGTTGATGAGAATCACCAGCAGGATGGAGATGAAGATTCCCTTGTTTCACATTTTTATACTAACCCTATTGCCAAACCTATTCCTCAAACCCCAGAAAGTGCTGGAAATAAACACAGCAACAGCAACAGTGTGGATGATACCATTGTTGCATTAAACATGCGTGCTGCTTTGCGAAATGGGCTGGAAGGAAGCAGTGAAGAAACGTCTTTTCATGATGAGTCACTTCAGGATGACCGAGAAGAAATAGAAAATAATTCTTACCATATGCACCCAGCAGGTCAGGTTCAGATTGGTGCATGTTTAATCTCTTTTTTCTGTTTTTTTTTTTTTTTTTGTCACAGGTATTATTCTCACTAAGGTTGGTTACTATACTATTCCATCTATGGATGACCTTGCTAAAATTACCAATGAAAAAGGAGAGTGCATTGTCTCTGATTTCACTATTGGTCGGAAAGGTAAGTGTGAGTTTAGCACTTAGTGATTAAGCATGAATTTTTAACTATTTGCTCTGATTTATAGGTTATGGTTCAATCTATTTTGAAGGAGATGTGAATTTGACAAATCTAAATTTGGATGATATTGTGCATATCCGGAGGAAAGAAGTAGTTGTCTACTTAGATGATAACCAAAAACCACCTGTGGGTGAAGGGCTAAATAGGTAAGAGTTTATGTACATACAGAAAATTATCAAATTGGTTACTTTAATTGGTTATGTTTTACAGGAAGGCTGAAGTTACATTGGATGGAGTTTGGCCAACAGATAAAACATCTCGTTGTTTAATAAAGAGCCCAGATCGCCTTGCTGATATCAACTATGAAGGAAGATTGGAAGCAGTTTCAAGGAAACAGGGAGCTCAATTCAAAGAATACCGGCCTGAAACTGGTTCTTGGGTGTTTAAGGTATAGTCATTTAACCCAGTTCAGACTTTTATAAGTTGTTTTGTGGGGTTCTTCTCTTCCTTAGGTCTCCCATTTTTCTAAGTATGGCCTTCAGGATTCTGATGAAGAGGAGGAGGAGCATCCGTCTAAAACTAGTACAAAGAAGTTGAAGACTGCTCCTTTGCCTCCTGCAAGCCAGACTACGCCCTTGCAGATGGCTCTTAATGGCAAACCTGCACCTCCACCTCAGGTAGAGAAAAAAGGACAGTGAATTTGAATGGATGCTGCTTTCCTGATCTTTCTGCTGTCTACAGAGCCAGAGCCCAGAGGTGGAGCAGTTAGGGAGGGTTGTGGAACTGGACAGTGACATGGTAGATATCACCCAGGAGCCAGTTTTGGATACCATGTTAGAAGAGAGCATGCCTGAGGATCAGGAACCTGTGTCTGCCTCAACACATATTGCATCTTCACTGGGAATTAATCCACATGTCTTACAGGTGAAGTTCTAACCCACCTTTTTTGTAACAGAGCACATTCATTCTATAGATATTGCCTTTTTAGATCATGAAAGCATCATTGCTTACTGATGAAGAAGATGTAGATATGGCACTGGATCAACGCTTCAGTCGCCTGCCTTCCAAAGCAGATACTTCTCAAGAAATCTGTTCTCCCAGACTCCCCATTTCAGCATCCCACTCGTCGAAAACTCGTTCACTAGGTACAGTATAAAAGATGCTATTTTACAAGAAAACTCAACTAATTATTTTTTTAAATGTTTATAGAGATGGATCTTGCTATCTTGCCCCAGGCTGGTCTTGAACTTCTGGCCTCAACTGATCATCCTGCCTCAGCTTCCCAAAGTGCTGAGATTACAGGTATGCGTCATTGCACCTGGCAGGAGTGGCCGTCTTTCTCCCCTTCATTCCCGCTTCATTTCAGTTGGTGGGTTACTACAATCAAAATTTACAAGTGGAGCTTTTCTTTCACCAAGTGTCTCTGTGCAAGAATGTCGTACTCCCAGAGCAGCATCTTTAATGAATATCCCATCCACATCCTCTTGGTCTGTCCCTCCACCCCTGACTTCTGTGTTCACAATGCCCAGCCCAGCCCCTGAGGTTCCGTTGAAAACAGTGGGTACACGTAGGCAACTAGGCCTAGTCCCTCGTGAAAAGTCTGTCACCTATGGCAAGGGAAAACTCTTGATGGACATGGCCCTATTCATGGGACGCTCATTTCGTGTTGGTTGGGGCCCCAACTGGACTCTTGCTAATAGTGGAGAACAGCTGAATGGCTCTCATGAACTAGAAAATCATCAGATTGCCGATTCCATGGAGTTTGGATTCCTGCCCAATCCAGTAGCTGTTAAACCGTGAGTCACATTTCTTGATGCTTTTTGAGAAATTTTCTATTCTATTCCTCATTTGCTCTTGTAGCCTAACTGAGTCCCCATTCAAAGTTCACTTAGAAAAACTCAGTTTGAGACAAAGAAAGCCAGATGAAGACATGAAATTATATCAGACACCTCTGGAGCTCAAATTAAAACACAGCACTGTCCATGTGGATGAACTGTGTCCTCTCATTGTCCCCAATCTGGGAGTTGCTGTCATTCATGACTATGCAGATTGGGTTAAAGAAGCATCAGGAGACTTACCAGAAGCACAAAGTGAGTACACACTATGTTTCTAATGTTTGATGCTCGTAACATTGTTTTTCTCTTCCTGCCTTAGTTGTGAAGCACTGGAGCCTGACATGGACACTATGTGAAGCCCTATGGGGCCACCTGAAGGAGCTTGACAGCCAGCTAAATGAACCCCGTGAATACATTCAAATTCTGGAGCGAAGAAGAGCTTTCTCCCGCTGGCTATCCTGTACTGCCACACCTCAGATTGAAGAGGAAGTCTCCTTAACCCAAAAAAACAGCCCTGTGGAGGCTGTATTCAGCTACCTCACAGGCAAAAGGATCAGTGAGGCCTGCTCTCTGGCCCAGCAGTCAGGTGGGGAAGGCATATGGTCCTTCTCTGCGCCTTAATAACCAAAAAACTTCCATTTCTCTTATAGGGGATCATCGTCTTGCTCTTCTTTTATCTCAGTTTGTGGGTAGCCAGTCAGTCCGGGAGCTGCTCACCATGCAGTTGGTGGACTGGCATCAGCTCCAAGCAGACTCCTTCATCCAGGATGAGAGACTGCGCATCTTTGCTCTGTTGGCTGGAAAACCGGTATCTTCTACTTTTACCATAATATCTCACATTATAGCCATGGTGATGATTTTGTTTCGCACAGGTGTGGCAGCTCTCAGAAAAGAAGCAAATAAACGTGTGCTCCCAGTTGGATTGGAAACGCTCCCTGGCTATCCATCTTTGGTATTTGCTTCCACCAACAGCCTCCATTTCTAGGGCGCTCAGCATGTATGAAGAAGCATTTCAGGTATATGTGGCCAATAGAGCCAAGCAAAAATCTAATGTATTGTTTTATCAAATTATTCCTTCAGAATACCTCTGACAGTGACAGATATGCCTGCTCCCCACTTCCTTCGTATCTGGAGGGTTCTGGCTGTGTGATAGCGGAGGAGCAAAACTCACAGACACCACTTCGAGATGTCTGCTTTCACCTTCTAAAACTCTACAGTGACAGGTAAATGAGAGCCAGGCTTTATTGTCACTTGAGTGTATGTTGACTCTCAACACGTTCTTTGCAGACATTATGATCTCAACCAGCTGCTGGAGCCTCGAAGCATAACAGCAGATCCTTTGGACTACCGCCTAAGCTGGCACTTGTGGGAAGTGCTGAGGGCTCTTAACTACACCCATCTCTCAGCGCAGTGTGAAGGTGTGCTACAGGCCAGTTACGCTGGCCAGCTTGAAAGTGAGGGGCTCTGGGAGTGGGCCATCTTTGTCCTCCTGCACATTGACAACTCAGGGTGAGTGAGAAGCCGTTGAACCCACTGGGTACTGGGATTTATTCTAGCTTATCTCTCCCTGTAGCATACGTGAGAAGGCTGTTCGAGAGCTGCTTACCCGGCACTGCCAGCTGTTGGAGACCCCTGAATCTTGGGCTAAAGAGACTTTCCTTACCCAGAAGCTCCGTGTACCTGCCAAATGGATCCACGAGGCCAAAGCTGTGCGAGCACACATGGAATCTGACAAGCACTTAGAGGCCCTTTGCTTATTTAAGGCTGAGCACTGGAACCGCTGCCACAAGCTCATCATCCGACACTTAGCTTCTGGTGAGTGCTGGGTTCCACATCTCCTGGAATCACAGACATTGTGCTCAATACTTTGTTTCTTCAGATGCCATCATTAATGAGAACTATGACTACCTGAAGGGGTTCTTGGAAGACCTGGCACCTCCAGAGCGCAGCAGCCTAATTCAGGATTGGGAAACATCTGGGCTTGTTTACCTGGACTATATTAGAGTCATTGAAATGCTCCGCCATATACAGCAGGTACCTGAGATCCTGAAACTGCTGCCTGATTTTTGGATTAATTGGCTTCTCTGCTTCTTTGTAGGTGGATTGCTCAGGTAATGACCTGGAGCAGTTACACATCAAAGTGACTTCACTGTGCAGTCGGATAGAGCAGATTCAGTGTTACAGTGCTAAAGATCGCCTGGCTCAGTCAGGTAAGCCTCTAACCTCCTCACTCTTTCTGCCTGCTCAGTGCTTGACTCTAGTTTTTCTCTCTAGACATGGCCAAACGTGTAGCCAACCTGCTGCGCGTGGTGCTGAGTCTGCATCATCCTCCTGATAGAACCTCCGACTCAACACCAGACCCTCAGCGAGTCCCTTTGCGCCTCTTGGCTCCCCACATTGGCCGGCTTCCCATGCCTGAGGACTATGCCATGGACGAACTGCGCAGCCTTACCCAGTCCTATCTGCGAGAACTGGCTGTTGGGAGCCTGTGAGCCCCAGGCACTTTGCATCACAGTCACATGCCCATTCACACCACACAGAGGTTCCCTGCCTTGTTTGGATTGGCACTGTTTGCCATTCTCTGGGTTGGCTGTGGCATCTACCCTCCCTCCCTGCTGCCAGAAGCAGCATCCTCCACTTGTTCAGGGCTTTTCTTAATACTGAACGTAGCATAAGGGCTTCTGGAACCCAGAAGAGGAGACAGTTTACCATCCTCAAGATCATTCAGTGTTTTTCCTTTAAAAAAATGGTCAATAAAGCTCCTTTGGCAGAATCCCCCAAAGAACCAGGGTATTCTTTTTCCATCCCTAGCCATTCTGGATCTTGTGACCCTCCATGCCAACCAGCTTCCCTACTCCTACCCTGGCCCTTTTATACTAGGACTCCTTAGGAGGAGTGAGACAGGTGATAATGGATCCTTAACAGATGAACTATCCACAGAAGGAAGAGGGATCCGTCTCTTAAGTAATTGGTTAGTTAACACTGAATTTTGGAGGCAAAGGAGGGTTGGCCTGAGTTAGGAAACAAAATGGGATCTTTCTGACACACTTAGGGCAGAAGTGAATGCCTGTCACGGAGGGATTGATCTTCAGGGCTGTTTTTGTTCCTGCCTTTAGAGTTCCATGAACACCATACCTTTGCTACTACTATGTGCAGGAACCCTTGGTCACATGTGACATGTCTGTGGGAAGCTCCCAGAGTTTGGTTTGGTCCCTGGTTTTCAGTCTTGCTGAGACTCTGTCTGGATTTGCCTGCAGAGTTTGGATAAAAAATGGCAGGTTGGGTAACCCTCCCTGTTCATCCCATGTTAGCTCCAAAGCATTTCCCACCCTCCATCTACCCCTTCCAGAAGCAAAAACAAACCATGACTGAGGCAGGCATGGAGTTGGGCGTTAGGGGCAGGCAGAGGGCCTTTGCTACACTGCTGACAGCTATAGGGAGCCCCAGGTAATGGCATGAGATAGCTGGTGTTAGGGCTATCTCAGGCAATATGGCCACACCTGGGTCTTTATGCATGAAGATAATGTAAAGGTTTTTATTAAAAAATATATATATGTATAAATAAATGATCTAGATATTTTCCTCTTTTTCTGAAGCTACTTTCTTAAAAAATAAATAAAATGTTTATAGCATTCCTGGTATTGGCTTTCCCTTTGTATTTTTG